GCTGTAACCATCATGAAGTGAATGAAGAATAATACCTACTACTGTACAATAGAATTCCAAGAGTATAAATAGGAGTTATGGCTTTCTGACTTGAAACTAAATACTTGATACTTGATTTTGCTGTCTGAGATCAATCTGAAAAGTAATAATAATCACTAACATTTGTTGAGCATCAATTGTGGGCCAAGTGTCATTTCAATCACTCTGTACATATTAACTCATTTCATCCTACAACAACCCGGTGAGGCAAGTTCTGTTATTCTGTTTTACAGTTGAGGAAACAGAGGCATAGAGAGCTTAAGTAGTTTGCCCAGTAGATAGCCAGAAGAGGAGCCAGGATGGGTCTCGGGCAGTTTAACAGCACAGCTGAAGTCTTAACCACTATGCCAACAGCTTTTTGGTCCTACACATCCCATGGGAAGAGGAAAATAAAAAGGTATCTATTTGTATACCTTTTTATTTCTGATATAAGAAGCAGAATTCCTTTCACATGACCTATGTCTATTTAATACGTCATTTTGAAACTTACCAATAAAATTTCCCAAGCGCCAGAAAACTGTTAGTGGCTTTTTCCATTTCTCTCTATTTTTTTTTGTGCTACTAATTTTGCTTCTTTCCCTCAGAAGGCTGCCGGAATAGTAAACATTCACTGACATGTCATAATTACTGGAAAATGGGCACTGGAAAATCACATTGTAATTAATTCAAAGCATGTTTTCCAAATGTACTACTTTAAATTGGAGCTTATATCATAATCCAAGGAAACCTTTGTGTGTGTACTGTTCCCACATTGCTCAGCCTGGGATATCCAGGAGTAATTCACCTTGCGCCTGCCTCCAGACCATCTTCCATGGAAGGGGGTGACCCCTTGCCTCTTGGCAACCACTATTTCTAAGCTGCCAACATTACTCTTGCATTATCAACATTCTAACTTCATGGGAAGGGCTGTGGTGAGTTTCTGGAATGTGAATAGGAAGTTGTTTTTCTAAACAGCCTGACACTGAGGGGAGGCAGTGAGACTGTAAGCAGTCTGGGTTGGGCAGAAGGCAGAAAACCAGCAGAGTCACAGAGGAGATGGTGAGTTTATTTTTTTCTGCATGGGAAGTGGTTACTAAAAGAAAGTTTTCTCTTCTTGTTTCAGGCCAACTGCCAAATAGCCATCTTGTACCAGAGATTCCAGAGAGTGGTCTTTGGAATTTCCCAACTCCTTTGCTTCAGTGCCCTGATCTCTGGTAAACTTTATGCTAACTTTTCACTTAGGCCTACTAACCTGGCACTCACTCTCCTTTACTCTAGAACTAACAAACCAGAAAGAAGTGGCAGCATGGACTTATCATTACAGCACAAAAGCATACTCATGGAATATTTCCCGTAAATACTGCCAGAATCGCTACACAGACTTAGTGGCCATCCAGAATAAAAATGAAATTGATTACCTCAATAAGGTCCTACCCTACTACAGCTCCTACTACTGGATTGGGATCCGAAAGAACAATAAGACATGGACATGGGTGGGAACCAAAAAGGCTCTCACCAACGAGGCTGAGAACTGGGCTGATAATGAACCTAACAACAAAAGGAACAACGAGGACTGCGTGGAGATATACATCAAGAGTCCGTCAGCCCCTGGCAAGTGGAATGATGAGCACTGCTTGAAGAAAAAGCACGCATTGTGTTACACAGGTAGGGCCTTCTCTACTTTGAAACTTTCCTGTTCCATGACTCTGACCTTTCCATATCTATGCAGCCTCCTGCCAGGACATGTCCTGCAGCAAACAAGGAGAGTGCCTCGAGACCATCGGGAACTACACCTGCTCCTGTTACCCTGGATTCTATGGGCCAGAATGTGAATACGGTGAGGCTTCCTTTTTGTTGATATTATTTTGGGAAAATAAAAATCACTATTTTGTCTCCTGCAGTGAGAGAGTGTGGAGAACTTGAGCTCCCTCAACACGTGCTCATGAACTGCAGCCACCCTCTGGGAAACTTCTCTTTTAACTCGCAGTGCAGCTTCCACTGCACTGACGGGTACCAAGTAAATGGGCCCAGCAAGCTGGAATGCTTGGCTTCTGGAATCTGGACAAATAAGCCTCCACAGTGTTTAGGTATGTAGACCTTATTCTTTTCATCCTCACTGGACTCACACTATTATTCTGTGGTTGGTTTTAGCTGCCCAGTGCCCACCCCTGAAGATTCCTGAACGAGGAAACATGACCTGCCTTCATTCTGCAAAAGCATTCCAGCATCAGTCTAGCTGCAGCTTCAGTTGTGAAGAGGGATTTGCATTAGTTGGACCGGAAGTGGTGCAATGCACAGCCTCGGGGGTATGGACAGCCCCAGCCCCAGTGTGTAAAGGTGAGTTTCAGGTAGTTGGGATGTATAATGTCTCTTTCTCTTTATCCTTGGTTATTCTCTCCAGCTGTGCAGTGTCAGCACCTGGAAGCCCCCAGTGAAGGAACCATGGACTGTGTTCATCCGCTCACTGCTTTTGCCTATGGCTCCAGCTGTAAATTTGAGTGCCAGCCCGGCTACAGAGTGAGGGGCTTGGACATGCTCCGCTGCATTGACTCTGGACACTGGTCTGCACCCTTGCCAACCTGTGAGGGTAGGATTTTTCATTAGCAACCTCCATTCTGTACCTGGCTTTAGAAGATACCTTTTCCACTTAGCTATTTCGTGTGAGCCGCTGGAGAGTCCTGTCCACGGAAGCATGGATTGCTCTCCATCCTTGAGAGCGTTTCAGTATGACACCAACTGTAGCTTCCGCTGTGCTGAAGGTTTCATGCTGAGAGGAGCCGATATAGTTCGGTGTGATAACTTGGGACAGTGGACAGCACCAGCCCCAGTCTGTCAAGGTACTGTAACAGTGGTAATGTTTTTCTGTGTGGTTTCTTTATTCCTTACTTCCTCATCCCTTAGCTTTGCAGTGCCAGGATCTCCCAGTTCCAAATGAGGCCCGGGTGAACTGCTCCCACCCCTTCGGTGCCTTTAGGTACCAGTCAGTCTGCAGCTTCACCTGCAATGAAGGCTTGCTCCTGGTGGGAGCAAGTGTGCTACAGTGCTTGGCTACTGGAAACTGGAATTCTGTTCCTCCAGAATGCCAAGGTAAGAGTGTATTCTTTCTAACATCATGGAAATCTTCTTTTCTCCTCTGCCATGCCCATGATAGCCATTCCCTGCACACCTTTGCTAAGCCCTCAGAATGGAACAATGACCTGTGTTCAACCTCTTGGAAGTTCCAGTTATAAATCCACATGTCAATTCATCTGTGACGAGGGATATTCTTTGTCTGGACCAGAAAGATTGGATTGTACTCGATCGGGACGCTGGACAGACTCCCCACCAATGTGTGAAGGTAGGCTGTGGGTCTGTCCTTTCTTATGGCTTGAGATTGTGACACTCTTAATTTGATACTCTAGCCATCAAGTGCCCAGAACTCTTTGCCCCAGAGCAGGGCAGCCTGGATTGTTCTGACACTCGTGGAGAATTCAATGTTGGCTCCACCTGCCATTTCTCTTGTGACAACGGCTTTAAGCTGGAGGGGCCCAATAATGTGGAATGCACAACTTCTGGAAGATGGTCAGCTACTCCACCAACCTGCAAAGGTAATAATATGTACTTGCTAAGACAGTTCTACGGTCTCTGAATGGAAACATTTTCTCACAACAGGCATAGCATCACTTCCTACTCCAGGGGTGCAATGTCCAGCCCTCACCACTCCTGGGCAGGGAACCATGTACTGTAGGCATCATCCGGGAACCTTTGGTTTTAATACCACTTGTTACTTTGGCTGCAACGCTGGATTCACACTCATAGGAGACAGCACTCTCAGCTGCAGACCTTCAGGACAATGGACAGCAGTAACTCCAGCATGCAGAGGTAAGGTGAAAAGGAGCAGGCAGTTCTGAACCGTTGTTTCTCTTGCATTATTTCTTTTCTGCAGCTGTGAAATGCTCAGAACTACATGTTAATAAGCCAATAGCGATGAACTGCTCCAACCTCTGGGGAAACTTCAGTTATGGATCAATCTGCTCTTTCCATTGTCTAGAGGGCCAGTTACTTAATGGCTCTGCACAAACAGCATGCCAAGAGAATGGCCACTGGTCAACTACCGTGCCAACCTGCCAAGGTACAATTTTCATGTGGGTTAAGAAGTCACTTATGTCTTGCATGTGTGTGTGTTTGTTTTGTAGCAGGACCATTGACTATCCAGGAAGCCCTGACTTACTTTGGTGGAGCGGTGGCTTCTACGATAGGTCTGATAATGGGTGGGACGCTCCTGGCTTTGCTAAGAAAGCGTTTCAGACAAAAAGGTAAATAGGAAAGAGTCTTCTCTTTGCATCTTATCATTCATTCTTGTCTTCTTGCTGATTTTAGATGATGGGAAATGCCCCTTGAATCCTCACAGGTAAGGTAGAAATGTTTTATGATTGAGTAAATATTGTTGCCATCCTTGTGTTTCTGTTCTTTAGCCACCTAGGAACATATGGAGTTTTTACAAACGCTGCATTTGACCCGAGTCCTTAAGGTAAGATCCCTATAAAGATATTTTTGAAGGAAGGATGTGTAACATTTCCATTATTAACTGCTAGGTGGTGATGATGTGGCCTTGCCTGCAAAGCAGAAGTCAGGACTGCTGAAAAATGTTTACGAACTGTTATGGAGTCAATTCCCTATGCTACCTGCTGGAAAAACAAAAATAATCTGATGCTATCCCTCTCCCAAAAAGTGGGTAGTTGAGTGTCCTACAAAAAGCCTGAATGGCAGAATATTCGAAATCTAGAAAGAAAAGATTATGCTGCGCCTCAGGGTGTAGATATGATGAGCAATTTTTTTCTTTCTTTTATTTTTTTAAGGAAATGATAATTATTTAAATTTCTTTGGTCTCATTTCCAGAGACCTGTCCTTTTCCTGGTCTCCTCATTCAGCCTCCATATGATCCTGTTGTGAACATCAAGTTTCCTGCTACACTGGACTTAACTATAATGCATTTGCTGCAGGTTTCCATAAACACCCATGAATCAAAGACATGGAATTACCTTAGATTAGCTCTGGACCAGCCTGTTGGACCCGCTCTGGACCAACCCTGTTTCCTGAGTTTGGGATTGTGGTACAATCTCAAATTCTCAACCTACCACCCCTTCCTGTCCCACCTCTTCTCTTCCTGTAACACAAGCCACAGAAGCCAGGAGCAAATGTTTCTGCAGTAGTCTCTGTGCTTTGACTCACCTGTTACTTGAAATACCAGTGAACCAAAGAGACTGGAGCATCTGACTCACAAGAAGACCAGACTGTGGAGAAATAAAAATACCTCTTTATTTTTTGATTGAAGGAAGGTTTTCTCCACTTTGTTGGAAAGCAGGTGGCATCTCTAATTGGAAGAAATTCCTGTAGCATCTTCTGGAGTCTCCAGTGGTTGCTGTTGATGAGGCCTCTTGGACCTCTGCTCTGAGGCTTCCAGAGAGTCCTCTGGATGGCACCAGAGGCTGCAGAAGGCCAAGAATCAAGCTAGAAGGCCACATGTCACCGTGGACCTTCCTGCCACCAGTCACTGTCCCTCAAATGACCCAAAGACCAATATTCAAATGCGTAATTAAAAGAATTTTCCCCAAATGCCGTGTTCCTCTATTTTATGGTTTGTTCAG